GCATTGATGTCCGCTAAAGTAGAACTCCCTTTAAATTATTATTATTATTATTATTGAGACAGTTTTGCTCTTGTTGCCCAGGCAAATGCAAATACACGATCTCGGCCCACTGCAACATTTGCCTCCTGGGTTCAAGCGATTCTCCTGCCTCAGCCTCCCCAGTAGCTGGGATTACAGGTGCCCACTACCACCCCCGGCTAATTTTTTAAATTTTATTTTTAGTAGAGACGAGGTTTCACCATATAAAACATAATTTAGGGCCAGGCGCGGTGGCTCATGCCTGTAATCACAGCACTTTGGGAGGCCGAGGCGGGCGGATCATCTGAGGTCAGGAGTTCGAGACACACCTGGCCAACATGGTAAAAACCGTCTCTATCAAAAAAACAAAAAAAAATTAGCCGGGCGTGGTGGCGTGCGCCTGGGAGGCTGAGGCAGGAGAAACACTTGAACCCGGGAGGTGGAGGTGGAAGTGAGCCCAGATCACGCCACTGCACTGCAGCCTGGGCTACAGAGGGAGACTCCTTCTCAAAAAATAAATAATAAATGTTTTAATTGCAAAAATTAGCATGTAGAAAATAGGGCAAAAATACAAATTGTCTGTGATGCTAAGCCCGAGACACCCAACAAGTTAATTTTCCTGTTTTTAGCGTAAAATCTTTCAAATAAATAACTACTGCTTTTAGTCTCTGCACCAGGAATCTCACGTGCTTTCAAATGTTTTACAAAGCACGTAAAAAAGTATTTGAAAAGTCCCACTTACCCCTCCCACTCCTATTTTTAAGATTATTAGGATCGGCCCAAATTTAAAAATTTAACAAAAAGAGTGCTTATTAATTACATTTTAAAATGAAGGGTTACAAAAAGAGATGAGCCTGGCATTTCTAATTCGGGGGCCTTGGGACCTCTCCCCTCCAAGTGCAAGTTGTAGCAACCTGCCGGGTCCACGCATGGGCGGGTCATACTCCACGGGTTCCGGTTTCCACTCCCTGTGAACCAAAAGCCAGAGAGGCCCACGCACGAGTCCGGAAGTGAGGGAGGGAGGACTTTCGTACGCAGCCGCCTCCCAGCTGGAACCTCATCTTTAGTGCTCGGCCGCGGGCGGCGTAACTCGGGGTTCCGCCTCGGAATACCTCCCACTTCTCTTGTCTAAGAGGAGCAGTAGCAAGCTGAGCTCAGAGCGAAGCTGGCGAGCCAAGGAGATAAAGAACCCTCGGTGGGGATGCCCAGAGGGTGCATGCTCCACGCCCCTCGAAACCGATTCTCATTGCTGCTGCTGCAAAGCAACCCGAAGTGCGCCACCTACCCGACTGAGGCTGCGCAAGCCCCGGGGTCTGGGCGGGGTGGTCCTCGTGCGCGCCGCGTCGCCGTGGAGACGAGGGCGGGCCCGCGCGAGACTGGCGTCTAGAGGCGCGCGAAGCGCTGAGGCGGGCGTGGACCGCGCGGGAGTTAAGAAGCAGGTCCCGGATCGCCGTATACCGCCGGGTTTTCTCCCAACGTCAGGCCCGATGGCTCGGCTTCCCCAGGTACGAGGCCCGGCCCTAACGTCCCCACCCTCTTTCTCTCTTTTTTATTCTCTTTTTCTTGTAGTTAGAAGGGGAAGATAAAAGACTTTGATTCATGAAGAATCTGCTCACTGAGAAGTGTATATCAAGCCACAATTTCCATCAAAAAGTGATTAAGCAGAGAATGGAGAAGAAGGTTGATTCCAGGTGAGTGATGGGACTTGAGAAAAAAATATAACCTCTCCTTGCCTCTTTCGTCCTCAAATTTAAGGTATTTTAAGGATGGTGCAGTTAAGAAACCTTATTCTGCAAAGACACTGTCCAACAAGAAGTCTTCTGCATCCTTTGGGATCCGGAGGGAGTTACCTAGTACCAGTCATCTAGTGCAGTATCGTGGCACACATACTTGTACCCGACAGGGCCGGTTAAGAGAACTGCGCATCAGGTGAGCTTATGAGTGGCCACCAGTCTATGGGTCATATATATATATGATTTTTTTTTTGCCGTAGATTTTACTATGAGCAGCGATTACTACGGAAGGTCTTCGAAGAATGGAAAGAGGAGTGGTGGGTTTTCCAGCACGAGTGGAAACTCTGTGTTCGAGCTGACTGTCACTACAGGTCAGGTTTCATGTTACACTCCTTCAGTTTTAAGAAATGCCATTTACTTTTTTTGGCTCCTCAGGTATTACCTGTACAACCTGATGTTCCAGACGTGGAAGACCTATGTGCGTCAGCAGCAGGAGATGAGGAACAAGTACATTAGAGCCGAGGTTCATGGTGAGAAAAAGAAGTCCATGTCTGAAGAAGATTGCCTTTTGAAAAATCTCTTTGGTGAATCTAGATGCAAAGCAAAAGATGCGACAGGCCTGGAAGTCCTGGTTGATCTACGTGGTTGTTCGTAGGACCAAACTTCAGATGCAGACTACAGCTCTGGAGTTTAGGCAACGGATTATCTTACGGTGAGTCTGCTCAACTGCCCTACAAAGTACCAATGGATTCCATCTTTGATTTGCTGTTTCACAGGGTGTGGTGGAGCACGTGGAGGCAGCGACTAGGACAGGTCCGTGTGAGCCGTGCCCTCCATGCCTCTGCTTTGAAGCACAGGGCCCTGAGCCTCCAGGTGCAGGTGAGTCCAGCAGACGTGGGATTTGGCATCCTCCTTTGACTGTTGCCTCTTCTCTGGTTTTCAGGCTTGGTCACAGTGGCGGGAACAGCTCCTGTATGTCCAGAAGGAGAAACAAAAGGTTGTCTCTGCAGTGAAACATCATCAGCACTGGCAAAAACGGAGATTTCTAAAGGCCTGGCTTGAATACCTGCAAGTCCGCAGAGTGAAGAGACAGCAGAATGGTGAGTAGGAAGCTCCAGGCTCTCGAGATAGAGGAGTAGCACTTAAGTTATTTCTCTGTTGCAGAGATGGCTGAGCGATTCCATCATGTCACTGTGCTCCAGATATACTTCTGTGACTGGCAGCAGGCCTGGGAGCGGAGGGAGAGCTTGTACGCTCACCATGCCCAGGTGGAGAAACTGGCCAGGAAGATGGCCCTGCGGCGCGCCTTTACTCACTGGAAACACTGTATCCTTTCAGATACTCAGGCTGTCCATTGCTGTTGGGACTGGAGGCCTTCACTTCCTGGCAGACATGCTGCTGTGTGCAGAAGAAGCTGCCCAGTTTGAGATGGCAGAAGAGCACCACAGGCACAGCCAGCTGGTAAGAGCCCTGCATCCTGGCACGGGTCCGCTTACATTTCCATCTTCTTCCTCCCTTGCTTTAGCTGCTGCACAGGTTCTGGAACCTCTGGCGGTCTCAGATTGAGCAGAAAAAGGAAAGAGAGCTGCTCCCCTTACTGCATGCTGCCTGGGACCACTACAGGTAGGGACTCTGGTTTCATCCCTGGCTCTCAGGAAACCTGAAGGTGTTCTTCCTTTTGTTTCAGAATAGCACTGCTGTGCAAATGTATCGAATTGTGGCTACAGTATACTCAGAAGAGGCGGTACAAGCAGGTATGGAGTACTTTTTAGCAGATAGCTCTACTAAGTACAAAGGTTATTCATTCTTTTACTTTAGCTGCTACAGGCCAGAGCGGATGGTCATTTCCAGCAGAGAGCCCTGCCTGCTGCCTTCCACACATGGAACAGACTCTGGCGATGGCGCCACCAGGAAAATGTCCTCAGTGCAAGAGCAACACGTTTCCACAGGTATGTTGCGCAGCTCCTGTCTGCACTGGGGCTTAAGTGCTTTACATTCTTCCTTGTTTTTTAGGGAGACATTAGAGAAGCAAGTATTTTCTCTCTGGAGGCAGAAGATGTTTCAGCATCGAGAAAACCGCCTGGCAGAGAGAATGGTAAATGGCTGTCCCTGAGGAGATGTGTGGAGTATTCTGTTCTCTCCTTCCTGTCCTGCCTCAGGCCATCCTTCACGCAGAGCGACAGCTTCTGTATAGGTCTTGGTTCATGTGGCACCAGCAGGCAGCAGCACGTCACCAGGAGCAGGAGTGGCAAACAGTGGCCTGTGCCCACCACCGCCACGGGCGGCTCAAGAAAGCTTTCTGCCTCTGGAGGGAAAGTGCCCAAGGGCTCAGAACAGAGTGAGTGGCCAGTTCTGCCTTACAAGCCTTTCCTGCAGCACTGAGCTCTGCCATCTCCCCACAGGAGGACGGGCAGGGTGCGGGCAGCAGAATTCCACATGGCCCAGCTCCTGCGTTGGGCCTGGAGCCAGTGGAGGGAGGTAAGGCTTTGGTGCGAGGTGCCACCCGTGTACCCACGGTAGCTGCTTTCTCCTCTGTCTGCAGTGCCTGGCCCTGCGGGGAGCGGAGCGGCAGAAGCTGATGCGAGCAGACCTGCACCACCAGCACAGCGTGCTGCACAGGGCGCTGCAGGCATGGGTGGTAGGAACTGCTGCTTCCCTCCTGATCTTGCTAGAGCAGCCTCAGTCTTCCTTGTCCCCTACAGACTTACCAGGGCAGGGTGCGAAGCATCCTCCGGGAGGTGGCAGCCAGGGAGAGCCAGCACAACAGGCAGCTGCTGCGGTGAGTCTCCCGGGCGCCTCCCAAGCTCCAGCCATCTGCCTTCCTCGCACCCATGCATCTGCAGCGGGGCATTACGTCGCTGGAAAGAGAACACCATGGCCCGAGTGGATGAAGCCAAAAAAACCTTTCAAGCAAGTACTCATTACAGAAGGACCATATGTTCCAAGGTGAGGTATAAGGAGGCAAGCTGGTCACCCAGTGACTCTTGCTGTGCTCCTTGCCTGCCCATAGGTCCTGGTCCAGTGGCGGGAAGCTGTGTCAGTGCAGATGTATTACCGACAGCAGGAGGACTGTGCCATCTGGGAGGCCCAGAAGGTGCTGGACAGGGGTAAGTGGGGCCCCAGAAGCAAGTCATGTTGAAAACAGCAAACTCTGACTTGGATCTGCCTTAGGCTGTCTGCGGACCTGGTTTCAGCGCTGGTGGGACTGCAGCCGGAGGTCAGCCCAGCAGAGACTGCAGCTGGAGAGGGCAGTGCAACACCACCACCGGCAGCTGCTGCTGGAGGGGCTGGCCCGGTGGAAGACGCACCATCTGCAGTGTGTCAGGAAGAGGGTGAGGCTGACGGTGGCAACTCTCCAAGTTCTACGCCACTCTCTGTGCACTTGCTCTCCCCCAGCTCCTGCACAGGCAGAGCACCCAACTGCTGGCACAGAGACTCAGCCGGACCTGCTTCCGCCAGTGGAGACAACAGGTGGGAACCCAGGAGATGTCCCCTCTGCACTTATAGGGAAATGATCTGGTCTTTCTGGCCCTAGCTGGCAGCCAGGAGGCAGGAGCAGCGGGCGACAGTGCGGGCCCTGTGGTTCTGGGCCTTCTCGCTGCAGGCAAAGGTAATTGGGGCTCTGCATCCTACCATCCCTGCGACCTGGGCCTCACCTCCTGCCCTCCCTGGAGGTGTGGGCCACGTGGCTGGCCTTTGTACTGGAAAGGAGGAGAAAGAAGGCGCGGCTGCAGTGGGCGCTCCAGGCCTACCAGGGGCAGCTCCTCCAGGAGGGTGCCACGCGGCTCCTGCGCTTTGCAGCCAGCATGAAGGCCTCCCGGCAGCAGCTGCAGGCCCAGCAGCAGGTCCAGGTAGGCCCAGGGCCCCTTCCTGTGGGGAGCAGGTGGCATGAGCTGACCAGAGGCTGTGTTGTAGGCGGCTCACAGTCTCCATCGTGCCGTCCGCCGCTGTGCCACGCTCTGGAAACAGAAAGTGCTGGGCCGGGGCGGGAAGCCTCAGCCCCTGGCAGCCATCGCACCCAGCAGGAAAGTGACGTTTGAGGGTCCCCTTCTCAACCGCATTGCTGCTGGGGCTGGGGATGGCACCCTTGAGACCAAGAGGCCACAGGCTTCTCGGCCTCTGGGAGCTCTGGGCCGCCTGGCTGCTGAGGAGCCCCACGCCCTGGAGCTGTGAGTAGCCTGTGCTCACCTTGTCCTCGCTTCCCAGGGGAACAGACCCCATGTTTCTTTCCAGCAACACTGCCCACTCAGCGAGGAAGCAGCCGCGACGCCCACACTTCCTGTTGGAGCCTGCGCAGAGCCAGAGGTCCCTGGGGTGCAGCACCGTGGGCAGGCAGGCCTGACCAGGCTCTTGCCTTCCCTGTGCTCAGGCCTCAGAAGCCACAGGAACATGGCCTAGGCATGGCTCAGCCAGCAGCCCCCTCCCTGACGCGGCCCTTCCTGGCAGAGGCCCCGACAGCACTGGTCCCACACAGCCCCCTGCCTGGGGCCCTGTCAAGCGCCCCTGGCCCGAAGCAGCCCCCGACGGCAAGCACAGGCCCGGAGCTGCTGCTGCTGCCTCTTTCCTCCTTCATGCCCTGCGGGGCGGCTGCACCAGCCAGGGTACGTCCTCCACCACCAGGCCTGGGCACTGGTTGCTCAGCATCTACCCTTCTTTCCTTTGCAGGTGTCAGCACAGCGGGCTACTCCTAGGGATAAGCCCCCGGTCCCCTCATCCCTGGCCAGTGTCCCTGACCCCCATCTACTCCTTCCTGGGGACTTCTCAGCCACCAGGGCTGGGCCTGGACTTTCAACTGCAGGTGTGTACCTGGGGCCTGTCAGGGCAGAAAGCAGTCTGAAACAAGCTTACTTCTGTCGCCATAGGCAGCCTGGACCTTGAGGCTGAACTTGAGGAGATCCAGCAGCAACTACTGCACTACCAGACCACCAAGCAGAACCTCTGGTGAGCCCTGCGAAACGCCCTGCAGCCCTGGCCCTGGCAGGCAGTGGGTATCTCCACCCCTCAGGTCCTGTCGGCGGCAAGCGAGCAGCCTGCGCAGGTGGCTGGAGCTGAACAGAGAGGAGCCGGGGCCTGAGGACCAGGAAGTAGAGCAGCAGGTGCAGAAAGAGCTGGAACAGGTGAGGCCCCAGGCCATCCCCAGGTGTCCCTGTCTCAGCCCTGCCTGTCCCTCCATGGCCCCAGGTGGAAATGCAGATCCAGCTGCTGGCAGAGGAGCTCCAGGCTCAGCGCCAGCCCATTGGCGCCTGCGTTGCCCGCATCCAGGCCCTGCGGCAGGCCCTGTGCTAGCGTGTTCGCACCAGGAACGCAGGTGCTGGGCTGTCGGGGAGGCCTCAGGCCACCTCCAGGAACAGAACACAGTTTTAAGTTTGATTTTTTTTATTTCAAAATGCTTTGCAATTAAATGAATTACTGTTCAGAAGTCTCCCACTTTTCATACAAAAATACTGTGCT